TGTGATGTCTGGTAAACCTCGCCCTTCCCACACTTTTCTCTCTCTCTCTCTCTCTCTCTCTCTCTCTCTCTCTCTCTCTCTCTCCTCTTTCTCCACAATAGGCATGGCTAGGTGAGGGATGCACAAATGCATAAGAATGTAATGCTTTAAATTCCAATGAGAAAAAATAACCCCTGTAGACTGAAGAAGGCAGGAATAGAACACGCAGAATTCAAGGACCCACTGCAACCAAGGATTTCTCTGCTTATTTAGAGTTGCACTGAAAGCCTTTCCTAAAGGAAGTCTTAGTTTGAGGATAGAGAGTAAAGGGGACTACCGGACCTGGTGATCCCTGACCTCACTGGGGCTGACATTGCACGGAGGCAGAATTACAAGCTGTCATCAGCATGTGCTCTTGGAAATTATGGAAAGATTCACCAGTCCTATTTCAGGATACTCATTCAGAATGATAGTCTCAGCTTTTGAATTTCAGTCCTCCAGGGACAGACCTGGACTTCCAGAGGTAGGACTCTAGCCTCTTTTCAGGAATGTTACCTTCTAAAGAGACACTAAGAGATAGATTCCAGGGATGGTAGATTGATTTCCCTTGGGGATTCCCTTCCAGGGAGGTCTTGGGCTTGGAACATCAGCTCAAGATTTTAAGCAAGTCTCTCAGGAAATAGATCGCGGGGCTGGCAGTATGAGGTAATAGAGGCAGTTAGAAGGGAACTAGAGTAGGTAAATTCACACAGCCTTTGCAAAAGAGAGGTGGGTCCCATGGAGATAGAGCTTTCATCAGCTCGATTTACTGAGGTCCCTGCCATTCCTCACTCACAGTAAGGATTTTCCAGGCAGGAGGGCTGTGATCACAAGGGCAGAGCAGGGTTAAGTATGGGCTCACCGACCCCTCCTACTGACTGCTGGTAGTTTGGTAGAGCGAGGATAGATTATCCAATGGAGCACGAGGGAGGAGGGGCAGAGGGCAAGAGGGGATGGACAGAAGAGAAGACTGGCAGGATCCTTACTCCTACCTCTACCCACAGCCAGTGCCTTTGGCGCACTGAGGTGCACAGGGTCCCTTAGCCGGGCGCAGGGCGCGCAGCCCAGGCTGAGATCCGCGGCTTCCGTAGAAGTGAGCATGGCTGGGCAGCGAGTGCTTCTTCTAGTGGGCTTCCTTCTCCCTGGGGTCCTGCTCTCAGAGGCTGCCAAAATCCTGACAATATCTACAGTAGGTGAGTGCTTGGCCGGAGAATTCCCAGACAGGATTCCAGAACTGAAGTTGTGCATTGTTCCTAGGTGGAAGCCATTATCTACTGATGGACCGGGTTTCTCAGATTCTTCAAGATCACGGTCATAATGTCACCATGCTTAACCACAAAAGAGGTCCTTTTATGCCAGGTATCTTTTCTCACTTTTCTTGATTTCTCCTAGATCTCAGCTCACTGCAACCTCCTCCTCCCAGGTTTAAGCGATTCTCCTGCCTCAGCCTCCCGGTACCCAAGAATTTTATACCTTCAGAAGTACTGCCAATTTGGACTAAAAGGTATGAGGAGAATATGACAGGGAGGAGAATATACTTTTTTTTTAACCCGTTGCTGTTTTCTTAGATTTTAAAAAGGAAGAAAAATCATATCAAGTTATCAGTTGGCTTGCACCTGAAGATCATCAAAGAGAATTTAAAAAGAGTTTTGATTTCTTTCTGGAAGAAACTTTAGGTGGCAGGTAATTGTTTTTTTATTCTTTGAACAAAAAGGCATGAATATTTATTATCATTTTTTTCTTACAGAGGAAAATTTGAAAACTTATTAAATGTTCTAGAATACTTGGCGTTGCAGTGCAGTCATTTTTTAAATAGAAAGGATATCATGGATTCCTTAAAGAATGAGAACTTCGACATGGTGATAGTTGAAACTTTTGACTACTGTCCTTTCCTGATTGCTGAGAAGCTTGGGAAGCCATTTGTGGCCATTCTTTCCACTTCATTCGGCTCTTTGGAATTTGGGCTACCAATCCCCTTGTCTTATGTTCCAGTATTCCGTTCCTTGCTGACTGATCACATGGACTTCTGGGGCCGAGTGAAGAATTTTCTGATGTTCTTTAGTTTCTGCAGGAGGCAACAGCACATGCAGTCTACATTTGACAACACCATCAAGGAACATTTCACAGAAGGCTCTAGGCCAGTTTTGTCTCATCTTCTACTGAAAGCAGAGTTGTGGTTCATTAACTCTGACTTTGCCTTTGATTTTGCTCGACCTCTGCTTCCCAACACTGTTTATGTTGGAGGCTTGATGGAAAAACCTATTAAACCAGTACCACAAGTAAGTGAACCCTCAGCATTCAGTTTGGGATTGTCACCTCTTTACCTTGGTAATCTTTCTCCAGGACTTGGAGAACTTCATTGCCAAGTTTGGGGACTCTGGTTTTGTCCTTGTGACCTTGGGCTCCATGGTGAACACCTGTCAGAATCCGGAAATCTTCAAGGAGATGAACAATGCCTTTGCTCACCTACCCCAAGGGGTGATATGGAAGTGTCAGTGTTCTCATTGGCCCAAAGATGTCCACCTGGCTGCAAATGTGAAAATTGTGGACTGGCTTCCTCAGAGTGACCTCCTGGGTAAGGGCTGCCCAGGACTGCTCCTCTCCTTCAAGTGTCCCACCCTCTTTCTTATTTACAACAGCTCACCCAAGCATCCGTCTGTTTGTCACCCACGGCGGGCAGAATAGCATAATGGAGGCCATCCAGCATGGTGTGCCCATGGTGGGGATCCCTCTCTTTGGAGACCAGCCTGAAAACATGGTCCGAGTAGAAGCCAAAAAGTTTGGTGTTTCTATTCAGTTAAAGAAGCTCAAGGCAGAGACATTGGCTCTTAAGATGAAACAAATCATGGAAGACAAGAGGTATGCAGCTCCTTGGGGTTGTGGTCATAATGTAGTAATGCCCCCTCTCTATCTCTCTCAACAGATACAAGTCCGCGGCAGTGGCTGCCAGTGTCATCCTGCGCTCCCACCCGCTCAGCCCCACACAGCGGCTGGTGGGCTGGATTGACCACGTCCTCCAGACAGGGGGCGCGACGCACCTCAAGCCCTATGTCTTTCAGCAGCCCTGGCATGAGCAGTACCTGCTCGACGTTTTTGTGTTTCTGCTGGGGCTCACTCTGGGGACTCTATGGCTTTGTGGGAAGCTGCTGGGCATGGCTGTCTGGTGGCTGCGTGGGGCCAGAAAGGTGAAGGAGACATAAGGCCAGGTGCAGCCTTGGCGGGGTCTGTTTGGTGGGCGATGTCACCATTTCTAGGGAGCTTCCCACTAGTTCTGGCAGCCCCATTCTCTAGTCCTTCTAGTTATCTCCTGTTTTCTTGAAGAACAGGAAAAATGGCCAAAAATCATCCTTTCCACTTGCTAATTTTGCTACAAATTCATCCTTACTAGCTCCTGCCTGCTAGCAGAATTCTTTCCAGTCCTCTTGTCCTCCTTTGTTTGCCATCAGCAAGGGCTATGCTGTGATTCTGTCTCTGAGTGACTTGGACCACTGACCCTCAGATTTCCAGCCTTAAAATCCACCTTCCTTCTCATGCGCCTCTCCGAATCACACCCTGACTCTTCCAGCCTCCATGTCCAGACCTAGTCAGCCTCTCTCACTCCTGCCCCTACTATCTATCATGGAATAACATCCAAGAAAGACACCTTGCATATTCTTTCAGTTTCTGTTTTGTTCTCCCACATATTCTCTTCAATGCTCAGGAAGCCTGCCCTGTGCTTGAGAGTTCAGGGCCGGACACAGGCTCACAGGTCTCCACATTGGGTCCCTGTCTCTGGTGCCCACAGTGAGCTCCTTCTTGGCTGAGCAGGCTTGGAGACTGTAGGTTTCCAGATTTCCTGAAAAATAAAAGTTTACAGCGTTATCTCTCCCCAACCTCACTAAATGATTGGCCAAGAGATTTCTGTCCTAA